AGCCTCGACCTCCTGGGCTCAAGAGATCCTCCTGTCTCAGTCTTGACAGTAGGTGAGGCTACAGGTTCGCGCCACCAAGCCGGCCCCATTATCTTCGTGTTCTTAGAATTTGTAATACATGCCGGGCGCGGTGGCTCACGCCTGTAATCCCAGTACTTTGGGAGGCAAAGGGGGGCAGATCACCTGAGGTCAGGAGTTCGAGACCAGCCTGACCAACACGGAGAAACCCCGTCTCTATTAAAAATACAAAAGTTAGCTGGGCATTGGGGCGCGCGCCTGTAGTCCCAGGACTCCATCTCTAAAAAAGGAAAAAGAATTTGTCATACAAATAACAATATGTAGCCAATTGATAGCTTTTGTTTTTGTTTGTTTGTTTTGAGACGATGCGTCGCCCAGCTGGAGTGCAGTGGCGCGATCTCGGCTCACTGCAACCTCCGCCTCCGGGGTTCAAGCGATTCTCCCGCCTCAGCCTGCCGCGGACCTTGTCAGGGTCCGCGCTGAGAGGACGTCAGGGTAGTCAGTCCGCCAGAATACGGCTGAGCATGAGGCCTGCCTAACCTTGAAACCCAGCGCCCTCCTGATCCACACGTTCTAAGACGAATAAATCCTCACAGTCTGTGAAAACCCACCAGGAGAAGCACGTCCAACACTCTTTACCTCCCCAAACAAGTCTCAGAAGCGGGAAAACCAACGCCGCGAATGGGCGGGAAAGCCACAGCGCCTGCAATCGCTTCACCTTATTAGCTAATTTTGCTGTCCTTCCCAGTGGCCCGCCTCCCTTGCTCGCGGGCGATATTTTTATTGGCTTTCGTCTGCGAGGCGTCCAATCTCATTGGTTTGCCTTTCTGTTCGTCAGGCTTGGGCGCCTGGTGAAAGGCAGAGAGCGCGTCACTATTGGGGCTGGAGGCCCCGCCTCCGCGTGCCGTGTGCAAAAACAAACAGCCGTTAGGAAGGCGGTGCCGGGGGGGCGGGGTCTGGCTAGAAGGAGGCGCGCGATTGAACAGCCGCTGGGGTTCGAACCAGCAAGACAAGCGGGCATTGGCCACAGCAGCGCGAGGCGGGCACGGGGTATTGTCCGGCTCCGGCGGCGGCGGTCGGTGCTGCGAGAGCGGCGGCGGCGGCGCGGGTCGGCAGCGGGAGGGCGCGCGGCCGAGCGGAGGCGGAGTCGGCGCCGAGAACATGGTAAGGGCGGCCGGGTGGGCCGGGGGCACGGGTTTCATTCAAAAAAATTTTTTTTTGCATTTAGGCTGGAGGCAAAGCTGGAAAGGACAGTGGGAAGGCCAAGGCTAAGGCAGTATCTCGCTCACAGAGAGCTGGGCTACAGGTAATGAATCCATGCTGTCATTACATTATTATCAGTGCTTCCCACTAAGACATCTCTCTTTTAGTTTCCTGTGGGCCGCATCCACAGACACTTGAAGACTCGCACCACAAGCCATGGAAGGGTGGGTGCCACTGCTGCCGTGTACAGTGCTGCGATTCTGGAGTACCTCACTGCAGAGGTTTGTACAGGAATGTCTGTTGTATATGGCCACATTTGATATGCTAATCATGGATGCTTTGTAGGTGCTGGAGCTGGCAGGTAATGCTTCTAAGGATCTCAAAGTAAAGCGTATCACTCCGCGTCACTTGCAGCTTGCAATCCGTGGTGATGAAGAGTTGGATTCTCTTATCAAGGCTACCATAGCTGGGGGTGGTATGTATTACTACTTAAGCCTTGATTCTTATTATTCTCTATTTGTCCTGTTATTTCTTGTTAGAGAAGAGAAGGTGTTCTTAGATCAGAAGATGCCATTGTATTAGGTGACGGCAAGGTTTTGCTGATTTAGTGGAACAAGATTCTACTGGGATGTGTGCTGAGCTGAACCAAGGAACTGCCCGAATGTGCTGAACAAGGACATTTGCTTCTCAGATACGTGAATTCAATTTTAAGCAAGATTCTTGATCTGCTTCAGAGCAGCTTTGATTTAAAGTAATTTCAGAGCGCTTTTCCTTGCATGAGTAATTTTCTGAATGTATAAAATATTCTATTTATGTTTGACCTTTTGGATAAACTGTGTTGCTGCAGTGTTGGTCCACACTACCATCCTAAGTGAAGACTTAGTAAGTCTGAGGATCTCCAGGCACTGGAAAGAGTGAGAACCTGGGAGTGAAAGGGTTATAGTTAGTGTTCATTTTTCGGGTTTTGTTTCATAGGGAGTCCTGAGTGGGGTAACCTGAAATGTTTTAACAGTTGAAGATCATCCTATTCCTATCCCCAGTAAAAATAGGCCTTTCCACAATCTTCTACCAGTTAACTTAGCTTTTTTTTTTTTTTTTTCCTTTAATAGAGTCTCATTCTTGTCACCCAGACTGGAGTGCGATGGCACGATCTTGGCTCACTGCAACCCTCCCTCCCGGGTTCCAGCGATTCTCCTGCCTCAGCCTCCCAAGTAGCTGGGATTACAGGCGCACGCCACCATGCCCAGCTAATTTTTGTATTTTTAGTAGACGTGGGGTTTCACCATGTTGGCCAGACTGGTCTCAAACTCCTGACCTCAGGCGATCCGCCCGTCTAAGCCTTCCAAAGTGCTGGGATTACTGGCAGGAACCACCAGGCCCAGCCAACCAGCATTTCTTAAGGTGAAAATACATGGTGTTAATTTATATTTTGAGTGAGACCCAGTCCAGCTGCTATAACTGCTTGGACACTTGGCAGAGGACAGAGTACTGCAAAAGTGTCTAAGGGAGACAGCATTTTGCCTTGGGTGCTGTAGATGTACAAGAGAGGTTCCAGGAGGGGGTGATAGGCAGAATTTTGGTCCCCATCACCTTCCCTGCCCAGTGTTATGCCTATGAATGTGTTACATTATGTGGTAAAAGGGACTTTGCAGATGTAACTAAAATTTCTAAAATAGAGATATTATCCTGGATTACCTGGGGGAACCCAGTGTAATTACATGAACCCTTAAAAATGGAAGAGGATGCAGGAGTCAGATTCAAAGGAAGGCCCAAGGTGCTATTGCTGACTTGAAGATAGAGGGGCCATGTGGAAATCAAGAGAAGGAAGTGAATCCTTCCAGTGAGCTTGGAAGAAAGCACCTTGAGGCACAGATGAGAAGCTTGGCCTTACCTGATGCCTTGATTTTAGCCTGGTGAGACCCTGAGCATATAAATTTGCTGTGCTATGCCACACTTCTCACCTACAGAAACTTAGTTTAAAGCCACTAAGTTTGTGGTAATTTGTTGGCTTTAGGCCCCTGAGGGTAGAGATTTATGGCTTGTGTTACAAGTAGAGAGCAGTGGAGAGTTGGGCTTTGTAATTCTTTCAAGGGTGATTGTAGTTCTGGAGTCCTATCTACCTGGGTTCAGATCTTTGTTGGCCAGTCCCTGGCTGTGTGACTTCACTGCTTTAAGCCTCTGTCTTCATCCTTAAAGTGGTGATGATAGTACCTACCTCACTCTGATCTCTGAATGAGAACACATGTAAGACACTTAGCACAGTTCCTGGTGCTCAAAGAGTTCCAACACCTGAAAGCACCATGGCCCTGTTTGTTTTTCAGTCAAGATTTCTAAAAGCCGTTATTACCAGAGGTTCAGTGAGAACATGGGCAGGGTAAACTCAAAATGGAGAACATAAAAACTGGGACTCCCAGACCAGTCACTTAGAAGACTGCTGCAGGAAGTACCAAGGTCGTTAAGAATCAGTAATAATAATAAGTAATGTGTGAATCCATTAGAATGTTGAGAAGTAGACCTTTGACATTTCAGAAAAATGTATATCTCAGACACAGCCATATGTATTGTTATCCCTGAGTTGGAAGAGCATCACAGGGCATAGTTTCACAAAAGCTTCAAAAAATATACTAATTGCTGGTAATATGTGAACTAACAGAAAAAAATAGCCATGTTAAAATAGGAGTGCCTGACAATTAGCTCTATTCATCTTGTCTCCTAGCTGTAAGCACCCTAGATTCAAATTATGCACCTAGAAAACTAAATTACTATGTATGTTATAGGCCTTTGAAATGGATACATGAAAATTAGTGAAATCAGAATGAACGTTTCGCCTGCCAAAGATATGTATTTTTATAAGTGATACAAGGGCCCCATGAGCTCCATGGCCACATCTGTACAAAACAGGCCCTCCTTTCAGGAACTGGTCTCGAGAGAGCAAAGGGGTCAACTCCCTAAATGGCAGCTGAGACAGTCCTCCCTGGTGGCATGGCCCTGTTTCCTGTTGATATGGTGATAGTTGGAGAGTCAAATTTTTACCAGAATTTGTGAATATCATCTCTGGTTAATGATTACACAAAACCTTTTAAAATTTTAAAAAATTATTTCTAATTCTATAAATAAACTCTGCAGTTGTACAGCCACTGTACAGCTAACATCTCAACACTGGAAATGAGGCTGGTTTCTTCCAGTTTGGCTCAGATTCTTCAGGGAAGCCCAGTTAAGACAAACAGCTCTCTATACTCAATCCTTACTTTGCTGAGAAGATACAGGCCTGCCCACTCGCTCCCACCTGCTCTTCACGAGGAGTCCTTTATTCCTGCATGTTTCCTGTTCTTTGGGACCTTTAGGAGCTAACCTCCACAGATGCTGATAGTCTGTAGAGTCAGGAATACCATGTAACATGTTGAAGTAGACTAAAGATTAGTTCTTTGGCAATAGCCCAGTCTGGACTTACTATGTACTTTTGAAAATAAAACTGCTTATTTGTAAACTCTGTAATTAGGACCTTTTGCTATTTGAGTTATATTCCTTTCTAACTTCAAACGTCTGCATTCATGTATAATAGCCATTTTATGCACAGATGAGGTGATTCCCACACTTTTTTTCGCAGATGTTTCATTATCTGGATGAGTGTATTACATAATAAATTTGAATAATGGTAGTCTTCCAAATGACAAAAAGCAAGCTAGTTGATTTGTCAATTTTGAGTTTAAATGTTTTGACTGCTTATCAGCAAAAAAAATCAAAGAATAGCATACTAATATTAATGGAAATGCAGAGTATATTTAATTGGCATGATTTTTTCATGGATGTGTGCTTCATTTGATCTATTGTATGTAGCTCGTGATC